TTGTTCTTCAGACAGGAGGGACGCATGTGTATGTTTTAACTGGATGCAACGAGGAAAGGATTAAATTGGCTGGAAGCTTGATTGTTGGGTAGTTCTCGCTTATGGATACTGTTTCCTCTTGGAAGACAGGCGATGAGTAAGGATCTCGTTGAATGAATACATGAATATTTTCCCGTAGCTAGTCAAAGTCTAGGGTTACCAGCAGGACAGAAGAAGACACTGTAGGCCGGGCGCGGTGGCTCACGCCTGTAATCCCAGCACTTTGGGAGGCCGAGGCGGGCGGATCACGAGGTCAGGAGATCGAGACCATCCTGGCTAACACGGTGAAACCCCGTCTCTACGAAAAATTAGCCGGGCGTTGTGGCGGGTACCTGTAGTCTCAGCTACTCGGGAGGCTGAGGCAGGAGAATCACTTGAACCCGGGAGGCAGAGGTTGCTGTGAGCCGAGATCGTGCCACTGCACTCCAGCCTGGGCGACTGAGCGAGACTCCGTCTCAAAAAAAAGAAGAAGAAGAAGAAGAAGAAGACACTGCATTTTAGGCAAGAGTCCGGTGGGAAGCAGGTTGAGATTGACTGAGAGGAAGTAACCATGGGAGGGCTGCTGGTCCACTGAATGAGAGAGATTTTTCCAGAACCTCATGCTGGGGCTTTGATTTAGGAATCCCCTTCCTCCTCTAGTAAGTCTGCCTTCCCTGGCCTATGGCTTACGTCTAAAGCCTCGAGCCTCATCGTTCCCACCGAGGACCAGCTGGAAGCCATTTTGATTATGCTCCACCACGAAGGAGGACAATACAGCCCCGCCCAGAGCCAGGCGCGCCCCCGCGGCGGGCCGGGTGCGCGTGTCCGCGCCTCTTCCCGCCGGCCGGGCGGGCGCCTGGCCCAGGACGCGGTGGCGTGGGACGGGGGGTGGGGGTGGTTATGTAAGCGTTGCGCGCTCCCGCGAGGCGCCAGCCAATGGGAGGCTTCGGCTACTCGTGCTCGCGCACGCAGGGTGGGGGGAGGGAGCGCACGACGTGCGCGCACCCTCTCCCCTCGTCCACCGCTGCCGCCTCCTTCTTCTGCCGCTCCTGGTGCTGCTTGTGTGCTCGTTTGGTGCGGACCTGGTACCTCTTTTGTGAAGCGGCAGCTGAGGAGACTCCGGCGCTCGCCATGGCCGACGAAAAGCCCAAGGTGAGCTCGCCGCCGGCCCCTTCGCCTCGCCGCCCAAATTATACTTTTATTTTTCTTTTAACAGGAAGGAGTCAAGACTGAGAACAACGATCATATTAATTTGAAGGTGGCGGGGCAGGATGGTTCTGTGGTGCAGTTTAAGATTAAGAGGCATACACCACTTAGTAAACTAATGAAAGCCTATTGTGAACGACAGGTGAGGAATTCATATGTGTACTTCCACTGAATATGCTGTTTATTGCTTTTAAATTCTCGTTCAGGGATTGTCAATGAGGCAGATCAGATTCCGATTTGACGGGCAACCAATCAATGAAACAGACACACCTGCACAGGTAAAAAAATCTCTCCTAATTAGAAAAATTACTGCTTTTACATTTGTTTTTTCTTTTATGCTAGTTGGAAATGGAGGATGAAGATACAATTGATGTGTTCCAACAGCAGACGGGAGGTGTCTACTGAAAAGGGAACCTGCTTCTTTACTCCAGAACTCTGTTCTTTAAAGACCAAGATTACATTCTCAATTAGAAAACTGCAATTTGGTTCCACCACATCCTGACTACTACCGTATAGTTTTCTCTATTCTTTCATTTCCCCCTTCCCCATTCCTTTATTGTACATAAAGTAACTGGTATATGTGCACAAGCATATTGCATTTTTTTTTTTTTTAACTAAACAGCCAATGGTATGTTTTGATTGACATCAAGTGGAGACGGGATGGGGAAAAATACTGATTCTGTGAAAATACCCCCTTTCTCCATTAGTGGCATGCTCATTCAGCTCTTATCTTTATATTCCAGTAAGTTATTTTGCTCTCACTGTTTTAACAAAAAAAAAAAACAACAACATAAAAATCCTTGCATACCTTGTTCAATTGGAGAATTTTAATGTTTTTCATTTATCATTGTAAAACCAAGGACAATTTTATAACTTTTTTGTACGTAGCTGTTACATGTAGGGCAATCTGTCTTTAAGTAGGGATAAATTACTCTAAAACAAAAAAGAATCCTAGATAGTTTTCCCTTCAAGTCAAGCGTCTTGTTGTTTAAATAAACTTCTTGTTTAAAATGAGCTGTTTTCTTTATTCTGAGAAATATTAAATAGAAAATTGAGGCTTAGAAAAAACATAAATAGGCCTGCTTAGAAGTAACATTTCAAGAAGGAAATAAAGCTACTTGGTGTTTCTGACAGACTGATACTGATGCCAAACAAAGAATAACAGTTTTATAAATATCACCTTGTTCCAAAAGTTTCTCTAGGTCCCATGTTAATATGCAAGTATACTAGCAGAAAAATTGGGCCATAGTATCGTGGATTTCCAGGTATTTTCTGTATATTAAGTGAGGCACGGAGCATAGGGTATAGGGTAGCACATGTGGCAAGGAAAAAGTTCTGATTTTGCCTTTGTTGCTGATAAAACACTGAACCATTCTAGCCTGCACTTATCATAAGTAAATACTCCCTAACCTAAAATAAAGTTTTCGTTCCTTATTCAAGGATTTTTTTTTTGAGACGGAGTTTTCCTCTTGTTGCCCAGGCTGGAGTGTAGTGGTGCAATTTCAGCTCACTGCAACCTCAGCCTCCTGAGTAGCTGGGGGGTCATAGGTGCATGCCACCACGCCCAGCTAATTTTTTTTCTATTTTTAGTCGAGACAGGGTTTTATCACGTATGCCAGGCTGGTCTCGAACTCCTGACCTTAGGTGATCCACCCGCCTCAGCCTCCCAAAGTGCAGGGATTACGGCATGAGCCACCACGCCTGGCCTATTCAAGAATATTGAGGGACAGAAAATATCTATATATATCCATCCTCAGAACCTTAAATATACAGGTCACTACAGTCTTTATTATTTTAATTTTTGTTTCTTAGGGTTTCTTTTGGTGGTGGTTTTTTGAGATGGAGCATCATTCCGTCTCCCAGGCTGTAGTGCAGTGGCACAATCTTGGCTCACTGCAAGCTCCGCCTCCCGGGTTCACGCCATTCTCCTGCCTCAGCCTCCCGTCTTAGGTCTTTTTGAAAGAGGTTATGCCTCTGTTGCCTAGTCTGGAGTGGTGCAATGGTGTGATCTTGGCTCACTGCAACCTCCACCTCCAGGTCTTAAGAGATCCTCCCTGCTCAGCCTCGTGAGTAGCTAGAACCGCAGGTGCATGCCACCACAGCTAATTCTTGTATTTTTTATAGAGAGTGTTTCGCCATATTGTCCAGGCCGGGCTCAAACCCCTGATCTTAAGTGATCTATCTGCCTTAGCCTCCCAATGTGCTGGGTTTACAGGCGTGAGCCACTATGCCCAGCCCCTTTTTAATTTTTTAAAAATGTTTATTTTTGAGATGGAGTTTCGCTCTTGTTGCCCCAACTGGAGACCAATGACATGATCTCAGCTCACTGCAACCTCCGCCTCCCGGGTTCAACTGATTCTCCTCCCTCAGCCTCCGGAAAAGCTGGGATTACAAGCATCTACCATCATACCTGGCTAATTCTGTATTTTTAGTAGAGAAGGGGTTTCTCTATGTTGGTCAGGCTGGTCTCCACCTCCCGACCTCAGGTGATCTGCCTGCCTTGGCCTCCCAAAGTGCTGAGATTACAGGCTTGAGCCACTGTGCCCGGCCAAATTTTTATTATTTTTAAATTAGAGGTGGGGTCTCACCATGTTGACCAGTTTGGTCTCGAACTTCTGGCCTCAGTCCCTTGTCTTGGCCTCCCAAAGTGTTGGGGTTTCAGGTGTTAGACCCCATGCCCAACCACTACAGTTTTTGTTTTTGTTTTTGTTTTTTTTTCAGACGGAGTCTTGCTCTGTCGCCCAGGCTGGAGTGCAGTGGCGCAATCTTGGCTCACGGCAAGCTCCACCTCCCGGGTTCACGCCATTCTCCTGCCTCAGCCTCCCCAGTAGCTGGGACTAAAGGTGCCCGCCACCATGCCCGGCTAATTTTTTTGTATTTTTAGTAGAGACAGGGCTTCACCATGTTAGCCAGGCTGGTCTCAAACTCCTGACCTCAGTTCATCCACCCGCCTTGGCCTTCCAAAGTGCTGGGATTACAGGCATGATCCACTGCGCCCGGCCTCACTGCCATTTTATAGATGAGAAAGCCAAGTTCCAGAAAAGTTGTGAAATAGACGGTGACTATAAAACTGGGACTAGAGATAGTATCCTAATGCTTGTTGATTGTTTTTGTCCATACTGATTGTCAACCTACCAATATAATCTACCATCAAGTCACCATGTAGTATTATGTGTTATTTCTCTTAATC